ATAAATTAGTTGGCCGAGCGTGAAGAGTCACACCTGTAATCCCAGCATTTTGGGAGGCCGAGGGAGGCGGACCACCTAAGGTCAGGAGTTCAAGACTAGCCTGGTTAACACGGTGAAACCCCCGTCTCTACTAAAAATATAGAAATCTTTGGGAGGCCAAGGCGGGCGGATCACGAGGTCAGGAGATCGAGACCATCCTGGCTAACACGGTGAAGCCCCGTCTCTACTAAAAAAATACAAAAAATTAGCCCGCGTGGTGGCAAGCGCCTATAGTCCCAGCTACTTGGGAGGCTGAGGCGAGATCATCGCTTGAACCCGGGAGGCGGAGGTTGCAGTGAGCCGAGATTGCGCCACTGCACTTCAGCCTGGGCAACAGAGTGAGACTCCGCCTCAAAAAAAAAAAAAAAAATATATATATATATGTATACACACACATATATATACATACACATATAAATTAGCTGGGCGTGGTGGCGCACGCCTGTAATCCCAGCTATTTAGGAGGCTGAGGCAGGCGAATTGCTTGAACCTGGGAGGCGGAGGTTTCAGTGAGCCGAGATCACACCACTGCACTCCAGCCTGGGCGACAAGAGTAAAACTCTGTCTCAAAATAAATAAATAAATAAATAAATAAATAACTTAATTTTAGAATTCATCTTCCAAATATATTTTACACAGATCATTCATTCATTCCACAGATTTTTTTACAGCATCGAAAAGAAGCCTGCTATACACACATCGGTACATTTTTATTATTTTAATTATTAACAGCATAAATGTTTTCATGCCAGTTTTCATAATCATTGTAATGATAATTGTCATGATTGTCTCTCCGTGGCGGGGAAGAATCTGGGTGCAGGGCTTGGGGATCCCTGCGGTCCGCGGCGTGCAAGTGCCACTCCCTGGGGTGCTCCCGGAATCCGCGAGCCACGGAACCTAAGAACGCCGACCCGCCGGAGCCGGAGGGCAGACGCTGGCACACCGGACGCGGGGACGCCAGAAGCGGCTGGACCCGGAAATAGGGGTTGTCGGTAGCCGCCCCGGGAACAAGGACCGGAGCTGGATCCGCGGTGCGGCTGTGGGTGAGCGGCGGGCTGCGGGACCCTCGCCCGGCTTAATACTTTTCTTCTTCGAACCCTCCCACAGCTCTTTAGGGTGAGATCTGCTGTACCAGTCTCACAGGTAGGGAAACTGAGGCTCAGGGAAGCTGTGCATTGCTATCCTGAGTGTCTTTTCTTCTCTTTAGGAGTCAGCATTGGTAATAGTGCTGTGCTGCGGAAGAGTGGAGTCTAAACTTTTTCATTGCCAGTGCCCCGAAACTGGAGTGTGAAGGACCGAGACAAAATGAAGACTGTGCTCATGGTTGCTGAAAAGCCGTCCTTGGCACAGTCAATTGCCAAAATCCTCTCTAGAGGTAGGAGAGACCAGCCCTGCTTTGGTCTGTAACAGCCAGTCACTTTGTGCTTCCTCATCCCCAGGGAGCCTGTCCTCACACAAAGGGCTGAACGGGGCCTGCTCAGTCCACGAGTACACTGGGACCTTTGCTGGCCAGCCAGTGCGCTTCAAGATGACGTCTGTCTGTGGTCACGTGATGACCCTGGATTTCCTGGGTAAGCCCCTCTACCCTCCATCCTACTGAAGGTGTGACTCAATGTCACTGTGACTGGTTTGTAGGAAAATACAACAAATGGGACAAAGTGGACCCCGCAGAACTGTTCAGCCAAGCTCCCACGGAGAAGAAAGAAGCTAACCCCAAGCTGAACATGGTGAAGTTCCTGCAGGTGCGTGGGGCTGGCCTGGGCATGAGCACACCGCAGGTACGTGTGAACCTGTGCTGTGTGGCAGGTGGAGGGCAGAGGCTGCGACTACATCGTGCTGTGGCTGGACTGCGACAAGGAGGGGGAGAACATCTGCTTTGAGGTGAGTGTGAGGCTCACTTTGTTCCTCACTTTTGGGGGCAGCTCATGGGGCTTTCTCCCTTCAGAAATGAAGCCACTTATTCCCAGTAAGGAAGCTGCGTGGCCAGGCTCCGGCGGCGACCCTAGTCCCACTGCACGGCCTTCCTAGTGAGTCTCGGCTCCAGGACCCCTGCTGTGCTGTGGGTCACAGCTGGCCACTCCCCACCCCCAGGTTCTTGATGCTGTTCTGCCCGTCATGAACAAGGCCCATGGTGGCGAGAAGACCGTGTTCCGGGCCAGGTTTAGCTCCATCACGGACACAGACATCTGTAATGCCATGGCCTGCCTAGGCGAGCCTGACCACAACGAGGCGCTCTCAGTGGATGCTCGCCAGGAGCTGGACCTGCGAATCGGCTGTGCATTCACCAGGTGCTGGCCACACCCGCAGAGTCCTGGGCACACAGTGACCAAAATATCTTTCCACTCCCTCCAGGTTTCAGACTAAATATTTCCAGGGGAAATACGGTGATTTAGACAGCTCTCTCATCTCCTTTGGGCCGTGTCAGACTCCAACCCTGGGATTCTGTGTGGAGAGACATGATAAAATCCAGTCCTTCAAACCAGAGACCTACTGGGTGCTGCAGGCCAAGGTTCCTTGCCTTTCTCTATTCATGCTGGGGCTTGTGCGTTCACCCTTTATCCTTTTTCCTGCAGGTTAACACTGACAAAGACAGATCTCTCCTTTTGGACTGGGACCGAGTAAGAGTGTTTGACCGGGAGATCGCACAGATGTTTTTAAACATGACAAAGCTGGAGAAGGAAGCCCAGGTGTGCCTGCTCCACCCACATCTATCACAGTTTTCCCCAAATCATTGACTGTCCTGTCTTCCAGGTGGAGGCCACAAGCAGGAAAGAAAAGGCCAAGCAGAGGCCCCTGGCCCTGAACACTGTGGAGATGCTGCGTGTGGCCAGCTCTTCTCTGGGTATGTAGGGACATTTCTCTCAAGTCACCAGACTGGCCCTCTGAGAACCTCCTGTCTCTCGCAGGCATGGGGCCGCAGCACGCCATGCAGACGGCTGAGCGGCTCTACACGCAAGGCTACATCAGCTACCCACGGACAGAGACCACCCACTACCCTGAGAACTTTGACCTGAAGGGCTCTCTGCGGCAGCAGGCCAACCACCCCTACTGGGCCGACACGGTGAGTGGAGCCGGGCCGGCCTCAGCATGTGTCCACAGACTCTGCTCTGTCTTCTCTCCCTCAGGTGAAGCGGTTGTTAGCAGAAGGTATCAACCGCCCGCGGAAAGGCCATGACGCCGGCGACCATCCCCCCATCACCCCCATGAAGTCTGCCACAGAGGCCGAATTAGGTACCGCTCTCATCCCATACCCGGTGTGCTTCGCTCCCAACTGACTAGCCCTGGCCTGTTGCAGGGGGTGACGCGTGGCGGCTCTATGAGTACATCACCAGACACTTCATCGCCACGGTCAGCCATGACTGCAAGTACCTGCAGAGCACCATCTCCTTCAGAATTGGGCCCGAGCTCTTCACCTGCTCCGGGAAGACCGTCCTCTCACCAGGTCACACCACGGGCCCAGCCTTCCTCCTCTGTGGGACCCTGAGTGGCGGCGCATATCTCTCCAGGCTTCACGGAGGTCATGCCCTGGCAGAGCGTGCCCCTGGAGGAGAGCCTGCCCACTTGCCAGCGGGGTGATGCCTTCCCTGTGGGCGAGGTGAAGATGCTGGAGAAGCAGACGAACCCACCCGACTACCTGACGGAGGCCGAGCTCATCACGCTCATGGAGAAGCATGGCATCGGTGGGTGCGCCTGCCCAGGCCCCAGAGCCGGCGGCCAGGAACCCTGGGGCCTTGTACATTGCAGGCACGGATGCCAGCATCCCTGTGCATATCAACAACATCTGCCAGCGCAACTATGTCACGGTGGAGAGCGGGCGCCGGCTCAAGCCCACCAACCTCGGCATCGTCCTGGTGCACGGCTACTATAAGATTGGTGAGTTCCTCAGTCCTGCCCCCAGGGCCCACCAGGGCAATATCTGCCCCCTGCCCACTTGCAGATGCAGAGCTGGTGCTCCCCACCATCCGCAGTGCAGTGGAGAAGCAGCTGAACCTGATCGCCCAGGGCAAGGCCGACTACCGCCAGGTCCTGGGCCACACCCTGGACGTGTTCAAGAGGAAGTTCCACTACTTTGTCGACTCCATTGCTGGTAGAGTCTGCCTCTGGCCTGCCCCTCACCAGGGAGATGACTCCTGCACTCTGCTTGCCCGCAGGCATGGATGAGTTGATGGAGGTGTCTTTCTCGCCCCTGGCGGCCACAGGCAAGCCCCTCTCACGCTGTGGGAAGTGCCACCGCTTCATGAAGTACATCCAGGTAGGTGCAGGGAACACTAGCTCAGGCAAGCTACCCTCACGCCACCTGCCTGGCATTGCCGCAGGCCAAGCCAAGCCGCCTGCACTGCTCCCACTGCGATGAGACCTACACGCTCCCCCAGAACGGCACCATCAAGCTCTACAAGGAGCTCCGCTGCCCTCTGGATGACTTCGAGCTGGTCCTGTGGTCATCAGGCTCTCGGGGCAAGAGCTACCCGCTGTGCCCCTACTGCTACAACCACCCACCCTTCCGAGACATGAAGAAAGGTGAGTGCAGCCACTCCCTCCTGTCCACAGGTAGCTGCAGTCTCTTTTCAGTGCCAACCCCTGCCTTGCACCAGGCTGGACTCTGAGGGGACCCCTCACCCTGGCCTTTCCTGCACTCATTGGCACTGAGACGAGAGACCCTGGATGTAGCTGGGGCACTGCTTAGGCCTCAGCCAGTGGTGCCACCCTCTCTCTGTGTCAGAATCGAGCAGGCAACCCTAGTCCACCCTCAGGACCTGGGCACAGGTGTGCAGTGCTCCCTCTGGAGCTGAGTGAGCAAGAGGATGCAGCAGTCGGGGGACCCACCCGGTGAGCGGGCACCCCCAGTCAGCGTCCACCACCGTCCTCCATCCTCATCCTCGTCCTCATTACTGGAGGAGGGAGCGCATGTCCAGGCAGGCAGGACAGAGCACCGAGCCAGACCAGGAATCAGCGGGAGTGAGGCATCTGCCCACATTCACCGTGTGCTCTGCAGAAAGCTCCCTCAGGCCTCAGTCTGCACCCAGGCTGCCCCGGGAGTGAGACCCCATCCCTGCCCTCCTGCTGCCGCCAGAGTAGCTGACAGGGTGGTTCCATGTGGCCCAGTGACATGAGGGTCATGTGGCATTACCAGTAACAAGCTGGCAGCAAAGCAAAGGGGGGATGGAGTCAGCTGAAACCCACTGGGATGGTGCCAGCGAGGGGCCTTGAAAGTTGAGGAGGTTTCAGGTAAGCAGAAAACAGGGGTAATGGCAGCCAGGAGCCGAAACATGAGCAAGGCTGTCCCCAAGAGCAAGGCCAAGAAGAGTTCCTTCTGCTGGGACGAGGGATCCAGGAGCTTGAGGCATTGGGAGCAGGCAGCAGAGGGCAGGTGGGCACAGTGGGCGTGCCTTTACAGGGCTCCCTTCTCCCGCCAGGCATGGGCTGCAACGAGTGTACGCACCCCTCCTGCCAGCACTCGCTGAGCATGCTGGGCATCGGCCAGTGCGTGGAATGTGAGAGCGGGGTGCTGGTGCTGGACCCCACCTCGGGCCCCAAGTGGAAGGTGGCCTGCAACAAGTGCAACGTGGTAGCGCACTGCTTCGAGAACGCCCACCGCGTGCGGGTGTCCGCCGACACCTGCAGTGTCTGTGAGGCCGCCTTGCTTGATGTGGACTTCAACAAGGCCAAGTCCCCACTCCCGGGCGATGAGACGCAGCACATGGGCTGCGTCTTTTGTGACCCCGTCTTCCAGGAGCTGGTGGAGCTGAAGCATGCGGCCTCCTGCCACCCCATGCACCGCGGTGGACCAGGGAGAAGGCAGGGTCGAGGGCGGGGCCGGGCCAGGAGGCCCCCTGGGAAGCCCAACCCCAGACGGCCCAAGGACAAGATGTCAGCCCTGGCCGCCTACTTTGTATGATGACCCTGTCCTCCCTCACCCAGGCTGCAGTGCCATGCAGACACCTCATGGCACTTCAAACTATTAAAATGCATTTTATCTTATCCAGAGCTGGGGCCCCTTTGCTGGTGCAGCGATGTCA